CTCCACAGGGATTCAAAAGATCTGGATAGGGTGAGACGGACACACCAGTGTACTATTCCCTTGGGACCCAAGTCTCTGGCTTAGGCTTTTTCATAAGGTGATTTCTTGTGGTAGTAGTCAAGTGGAGAATACTCAGGAAATACTATTTCATGTAACATTTCCGTGTATTCCCTCTGCCTCCCCCGACATGAGTTAGAAAACTACCCCTCGATCTAGTATCAGCAAGCTCGACAGTGACCTCAGCAAGGAACAGCCCTAGATAAAAGGATTCATAAGTAAATGGAATGAGGAAAAGATCTGGAGCAACAAAGTCCTGGTCAGCTTTAGGTGAGGAAGCACAATGGGATGTTGGAGGCTAAAGAAGCCATGAAACCTAAAGTATTATAACATAGCATATTCACTTCTCTTTCCCCCGCACGCCCAAAGCTCTGTTCAAGGCCACCCTTTCCCCTTTCATGATGACCAGGTTGCCCAGTGCAAAAATACTGTTCTTAGCTATTAAATTGCATTACTCAGAATAATCCTTTCCACGTTGAGTCTACGTGCCGGACTGGCTGCGAGCAGAAACTACTTCAGTCGCTTTAAATCTCAACACTTGTGGTCGCTGGGAGCAGAGCTTTTAGGCTGTAGCTCAGTCTTGTAATTCTGAGCTAGGAGTTTCAGCTACGGTCCCTCGGGCCTATCAGATGACAACCTTAACACCCTGGAGGCGTGGTTATCGTCTTGGGGCTCTGGGAAGTGCAGTTCCATGGGGGACCAGGCCTGATAATACCATAAAAGGCTTGGTTCTCTCAATTCTGAAGCCATGTTCTGTTGACCTTCCTCTAAAAGCGGTACCCGCAATTGTGCGGATTCCGTGGTTCCCTAGTCCCAAGCCGTCTGCTTCCTGGGCCCTTTCATTGGCTCCGCCCCCGTAAACCTTGCTCGTCCACTCTGGAAGCGCTCTCCTGACTACAGGCCGCGCCCCTCGCGTCGGCTCCGCCCACCCAGCCCGCGGCTTGGCCCAGGCGGTAGTTCGCGTTTTGAGCCGATCGTGCCACCATAGCTCCTGCTGCTGCCTCTACCGCTGCGGCTACCGCGGCGGAGCTGAAATTGCCGAACGCGATGCCCGAGGGCGCTGTGAGCGGGGTGGCCTTAGCTCGCCGAGGCTGGTGAGGCTGGGCCCGAACGGGGGCGCTGACGACTGTGATACTAAGGTGGCTTCTGCCATCTCAGGTCAGTGAGAGGGCATACTGGGAAGCCCTCTGGAGTGGGAAGACAGTGCCGCTGTTGAGACAAGACCCAGGACTGGGCCGGGGACTGTCCCAAAGGGTTTCTCGTCATAATGGCTGTGGAAGGGTCAACCATTACCAGCCGGATCAAGAATCTGTTGAGATCTCCATCCATCAAACTGCGCAGGAGTAAGGCAGGAAACCGACGAGAGGACCTCAGCTCCAAGGTGAGTCCTGTTGGGATCCACCTCTTTCCAAATGTAACATGTCACTTCTCTCTTCCTCTAACAGGTGACCTTGGAGAAGGTGCTGGGAATTACAGTGTCTGGAGGCAGAGGACTTGCCTGTGACCCCCGATCAGGTTTAGTTGCTTACCCAGCAGGGTAAGTAAGCGCCTTGGAAGAGATCTTGATGCCTGCTGAGCCTGTTGTCTGCTCATCTCCTCAGGTGTGTGGTTGTGTTGTTCAATCCCCGGAAACACAAACAGCACCACATCCTCAACAGTTCCAGGTAAATGGGCTGGGGTCCTCAGGATACCTCTTGTGCCCCTCTGAGCCTGCCCCATCTCTTGCAGGAAAACCATCACTGCCCTTGCCTTCTCCCCTGATGGCAAGTACTTGGTCACTGGAGAGGTGAGTGAGGAAGAGGGCTGGCAGTACTGTAAAGAACTCACTTCCAGTTCTTGCCTCCCTGCAGAGTGGGCACATGCCTGCCGTGCGGGTTTGGGACGTGGCAGAGCACAGCCAGGTGGCCGAGCTGCAGGAGCACAAGTATGGTGTGGCTTGTGTGGCCTTCTCTCCTAGCGCCAAGTACATTGTCTCTGTGGGCTACCAGCATGACATGATCGTCAACGTGTGGGCCTGGAAGGTGAGTGGCTGGGTGGGGTGGCCTGGCAGCCTAGCCTTGATTCTTCCTTTGGCATCCCCTCCAGAAAAACATTGTGGTGGCCTCCAACAAGGTGTCCAGTCGGGTGACAGCAGTGTCCTTCTCTGAGGATTGCAGCTACTTTGTCACTGCAGGCAACCGACACATCAAATTCTGGTATCTCGATGACAGCAAGACCTCAAAGGTGAGGTGCTGAAGCTGGGAGTAGCCACCAAGGATGGGGGTGTAACAGTGGTGTGCCTCCACAGGTGAATGCCACTGTGCCCTTGCTGGGCCGCTCAGGGCTGCTGGGAGAGCTACGGAACAACCTATTCACTGATGTGGCCTGTGGCAGAGGAAAAAAGGCGGACAGTACCTTCTGCATCACGTCCTCAGGGCTGCTGTGCGAGTTCAGTGATCGAAGGCTTTTGGACAAGTGGGTGGAGCTGAGGGTAAGTACCTCCGTCCCCAGGGGTAGGGTCTGGTCTCTTTCCCCTGCTTTCCTCTTCCGCTCAGAACATAGACAGCTTCACAGTAAGTGGTGCCTGCACCTTCCTCTCTTTCTCGGCCTTGCTGAGCTGAGCCACTCTGCCCACAGACCACAGTGGCCCACTGCATCTCTGTGAGCCAAGACTACATCTTCTGTGGCTGTGCTGATGGCACCGTGCGCCTTTTCAACCCCTCTAACCTGCACTTCCTTAGCACCTTGCCCCGACCCCATGCTCTGGGGACAGACATTGCTAGCGTCACCGAGGCCAGGTGAGCTATGTGGGCCCCCCTTCCTCCATTTGTCTGACCAGTGTGCCCTGTCCTCTCCCTACAGTCGCCTCTTCTCTGGAGTGGCGAATGCCAGGTATCCAGACACCATTGCCTTGACCTTTGATCCTACTAATCAGTGGCTGTCTTGTGTGTACAACGATCATAGCATTTATGTTTGGGATGTGAGGGACCCCAAGAAAGTGGGCAAGGTGTACTCGGCTCTGTATCATTCTTCCTGCGTCTGGAGTGTGGAGGTATGTGGGCTGGCTGGCTGGCTGGAGACTGGGAGGTCTGATTGTGTTCCCTCGGCCTCTTCAGGTCTACCCCGAGGTGAAGGATAGTAACCAGGCCTGCCTGCCCCCCAGTTCCTTTATTACCTGCTCCTCAGACAACACCATCCGCCTGTGGAACACAGAGAGCTCCGGGGTGCATGGCTCCACCCTCCACCGAAACATCCTCAGCAGTGTGAGCCCTGAGGCTGTGGGGCCCCGCTTCACCCTCATCCACCTTTTCTAACCTGTTCCACTAGGACCTCATTAAAATCATCTATGTGGATGGGAACACCCAGGCCCTGCTGGACACAGAGCTGCCTGGAGGAGACAAAGCTGATGCATCCCTGTTGGATCCCCGCGTGGGCATCCGCTCGGTGTGTGTCAGCCCCAATGGACAGCATCTAGCATCAGGGGACCGTATGGGCACACTTAGGTAATGCCAGGCCCTGGGTGGGTACTGACTGCTGGCCTCTTCCCACCTCTCCTCATCTTTGCAGGGTGCACGAACTTCAGTCCCTGAGTGAGATGCTGAAGGTGGAGGCCCATGACTCTGAGATTCTGTGCCTGGAGTATTCTAAGCCAGACACAGGTTAGGAGAATGCCCGGAATGGCACAGGGCTCCTCATGGGCTGATGGAGTTCTTTCATCCCCAGGTCTGAAACTGCTAGCATCGGCGAGCCGGGACCGGCTGATCCATGTGCTGGATGCCGGGCGGGAGTACAGCCTACAGCAGACGCTGGACGAACACTCATCCTCCATCACTGCTGTTAAGTTTGCAGGTGCGGGCAGGGTGAATGAGACACATCCTGCCAGTGGGAACAGCTGGGCTTCCCTCCTTCATAGCCAGTGATGGGCAAGTCCGCATGATCAGCTGTGGAGCAGACAAGAGCATCTACTTCCGCACTGCGCAGAAGGTGAGGGCGCTGGGCTTTCCTGAGAGGGGCGGTGTGGGCCTGCCCACATGCTCCACCCCTGCAGTCTGGAGATGGAGTGCAGTTCACACGGACACACCACGTGGTGCGGAAGACGACCCTCTATGACATGGATGTGGAGCCCAGCTGGAAGTACACGGCTATCGGCTGCCAGGACCGAAATATTCGGTGGGCGTCCCCTCCTCAGACTCTGCCCACATTCCTCATGAGAAAGAGACTATGTTTCTTACAGGATATTTAACATCAGCAGTGGAAAGCAGAAGAAGCTGTTTAAAGGGTCACAGGGTGAGGACGGCACACTCATTAAGGTAAGGACCCAGAGGGGGTACTGGACAGGGGCGTCCTCCAGCTGCACACCCTGCTACTCCTCAGGTGCAGACAGACCCCTCAGGGATCTACATTGCCACCAGCTGTTCTGACAAGAATCTCTCCATTTTTGACTTCTCCTCAGGCGAGTGCGTGGCCACCATGTTTGGCCACTCAGGTGAGTGTAGCCTGAATCCCCGAGTAGAAGCTGGCTTATAGACCGTATTCTTTGTTCTTCACAGAGATTGTCACTGGCATGAAATTTAGTAATGATTGTAAACATCTCATCTCTGTGTCTGGGGACAGGTGAGCAGAAGCCAGCTTCCCTGAGAGGCAGACTCCTTCAGCCAACTGTGTGGCTTTACCCCAGCTGCATATTTGTGTGGCGCCTGAGCTCTGAGATGACCATCAGCATGAGGCAGCGTCTGGCCGAGTTGCGCCAGCGTCAGCGGGGCGGCAAGCAGCAAGGACCATCCTCTCCCCAAAGGGCTTCTGGACCCAACCGGTGAGAACAGAATGTGGGCAAGTGATGGGTGGTCTCCCCATGCCCTTCCTTGTCTCGGACTCAGGCACCAGGCCCCATCAATGCTGTCTCCTGGACCGGCTCTCTCATCAGACAGTGACAAGGAGGGAGAAGATGAGGGGACTGAAGAAGAACTTCCAGCACTGCCCGTCCTTGCCAAGAGTACCAAGAAGGCACTGGGTCTGTGGCAGTTGGGTGTGGGGGCAGACAGGGACACTTCCTCTGACTGCCTGTTTCTGTCTAGCCTCGGTCCCCAGCCCAGCTTTGCCCCGAAGCCTGTCCCACTGGGAGATGAGTCGGGTGAGTCGCCATTGTTAAAATGTTCTTCCAAGTTACTCCTCCCCCACCCCCTACCTCCCACCAGGCACAGGAGTCCGTGGGGTTCCTGGACCCAGCTCCTGCAGCCAACCCAGGACCCAGAAGAAGAGGGCGCTGGGTTCAGCCAGGTGTGGAACTGAGCGTTAGATCCATGCTGGATCTGCGGCAGCTGGAAACACTGGCCCCAAGCCTGCAGGACCCTAGCCAGGACTCGCTGGCCATCATCCCATCTGGTCCCAGGAAGCATGGGCAGGAGGCCCTTGAGACTTCACTCACTAGCCAGGTGAGCCTGCTTTCTCCCAGCTCTCTAGAGAGTGCTCTGTTAACATCCCTTTGTGTGTTCCCAGAATGAAAAGCCCCCTCGGCCTCAGGCTTCCCAACCTTGTTCCTATCCCCATATTATCCGATTATTGTCACAAGAGGAAGGGGTCTTTGCCCAAGATCTGGAACCTGCACCCATTGAAGATGGTATTGTCTACCCGGAGCCGAGTGACAACCCCACCATGGATACCAGGCAAGGATCCTGCCCTAGCCAGACCCCGTGCCGCCTTTTCTTCTCCCTGCTGGAATCCTGACAGTGAGTTCCAAGTGCAGGCTCCAGCCCGGGGAACTCTGGGAAGAGTGTACCCAGGCAGCAGGAGCTCAGAAAAGCACAGCCCTGACAGTGCCTGCTCTGTGGATTACAGCAGCAGCTGCCTTTCCAGCCCGGAGCACCCCACTGAAGGTGAGGCTGTAGCCTGGAGGGAGGGGCCATGGGTGCGATGCCTCTCTCCCCTCCCCACACCCAGACTCTGAGAGCACGGAGCCCCTCAGTGTGGATGGCATCTCCTCAGACCTTGAAGAGCCAGCTGAGGGTGATGAAGAAGAGGAAGAAGAGGAGGGAGGCATGGGCCCCTATGGGCTACAGGAGGGCAGCCCCCAGACTCCAGACCAGGAGCAGTTTCTAAAACAGCACTTTGAGACTCTGGCCAGTGGAGCTGCTCCAGGTGTGGTCAGAGGGCCAGCATTTAGTGCCTGCGCCCCAATTCATGATTTCTCTGACCTTGGTAGGGGCCCCAGTGCAGGTCCCAGAGAGGTCAGAGTCTCGGAGTATCTCTTCACGATTCCTGTTGCAAGTACAGACCCGCCCACTCAGGTACAGAGGCCCCCTACCCCCCAGCAGCAGCTTCTGGGCCTTCTCCCACATGTTCTCCCTGTAGGGAACCATCCCCATCCTCCTCAAGCCTGGCACTGATGTCGAGACCAGCCCAGGTGCCACAGGCATCTGGTGAGCAGCCGAGAGGCAATGGTGCCAATCCCCCTGGAGCACCCCCGGAGGTGGAACCGTCCTCTGGCAACCCCAGCCCCCAGCAGGCAGCCTCTGTGCTGTTGCCACGATGCCGTCTCAACCCTGACAGCAGCTGGGCTCCCAAGAGAGTGGCCACAGCCAGCCCCTTTTCTGGACTCCAGAAGGCCCAGTCTGTGCACAGTCTGGTGCCACAGGGTGAGAAGCCTGATGGGTTCAGTGCCAGGGTGCTGACCTGTGTATACCTCTGTCTCCTTTGCAGAAAGACATGAGGCCAGTCTGCAGGCCCCTTCACCAGGCGCACTGCTGTCTCGGGAGATCGAAGCTCAGGATGGTCTGGGCTCCCTGCCCCCAGCTGATGGCCGTCCGTCTCGGCCTCACTCCTATCAGAACCCCACCACCAGTTCCATGGCCAAGATATCCCGCAGTATCTCTGTTGGGGAGAACCTGGGCCTGGTGGCTGAACCTCAAGCTCATGCCCCCATCCGAGTCTCACCACTCAGCAAGCTGGCCCTGCCCAGCCGGGCTCACCTGGTCCTGGACATCCCCAAACCACTGCCTGACCGTCCTACCCTGGCTGCATTCTCTCCTGTCACCAAAGGCCGGGCCCCTGGCGAGGCAGAAAAGCCTGGCTTCCCGGTGGGCCTAGGAAAAGCTCACAGTACAACTGAGAGATGGGCCTGTTTGGGGGAGGGCACCACTCCCAAGCCTAGGACAGAGTGCCAGGCTCATCCTGGGCCCAGCAGCCCCTGTGCCCAGCAACTGCCAGTCAGCAGCCTCTTCCAAGGCCCTGAAAACTTGCAGCCCCCACCCCCTGAGAAGACTCCCAACCCCATGGAATGCACCAAGCCAGGGGCAGCCCTGAGCCAGGACTCAGGTGTGCACAGCTCCCCAGCTCTCATCTCCTGCGGGCCTCACTGAGCTGTATCCGTCTCTTTCAGAGCCAGCGGTGAGCCTGGAGCAGTGTGAGCAGCTGGTGGCAGAGCTCCGCGGCAGCGTGCGCCAGGCAGTGCGGCTCTACCACTCGGTGGGTGTTAGGTGCCCCCCGGCAGGAAGGCGCCTCCACCTCACTTCTGGGGGTGCTATTTCAGGTGGCTGGCTGCAAGATGCCCTCAGCAGAGCAAAGTCGGATTGCCCAGCTCCTCAGAGACACCTTCTCTTCAGTGCGACAGGAGCTGGAAGCTGTGGCTGGGGCAGTGCTGTCCAGCCCAGGCAGCAGCCCTGGGGCTGTGGGAGCCGAGCAGACACAGGCCCTGCTGGAGCAATACTCAGAACTGTTGCTTCGAGCCGTGGAACGGCGTATGGAACGCAAACTCTGAGTTCTGGAAGCCTGTCCCAAGTGAATGAATGCTCCAGCGATTCCAAACTGCAGCCCCTCTGCCCCTCACCAAAACCTGCGGGGCTGCTTGGAGTGGAAAGCAGGGAGCAGTGTTCAGAGGCAAAGCAGCCTTCCCAGCCGCTCCTCGTGGGGGGCCTGTATTTATTAATTTATTTCCCTGACTGTTGCCTCACTTCCTTGGAACTCCTGCCTCCACAGCCCCTCCAGTGGCAGGGACAGGTCTTGGGTCTTTGTCATCTTGGTGCTGTGAGAGGTAGGAGGGCAGCCTGCCCCATCTAGGAATCTGGGAAGGGCTGGCCCTCTCTTAGAAGCCATTTGAAATTACTGCAGGGATTAGCTCCCTGTGGTGGAGCATACACAGGGTACTCTGGGGTCGAGGTGAGAGGTGATGTGGTATTCAGTGCCCGTCAGCCAACTGTGGGCCTTCACCTCTACCTGCACTTCCCCTCTCACACCAGCTGCACTCCCGTGGCTGCCAGAGCAGGGTGGTTTTCCCCAATACCTGGAGCTCAGAAAGGCAGAGCCATCTGGCCCTCCAGGGTGTCCCCAGCCATCAGGAGACTTGAGTTGGTATTTGGACCTGAGCCCGCACATTCCACTCCCATTCTCCCTCCAAGAGGGGCCCAGCATTGTATTTCCCTGTGACCCCTTACTCTCCTGGCCAGAACTTGAGCCAGCTGTGGGATGTTGCTGCAGGACAGTAAGCCCTCACCTGGGCAAACATGAAGCTCTGGCCTCCTTTCCTCAGCCCCTTGTTCTTCCCTGTCCTCCACCCTGGACCCCAGCCGGCTGCTGGAGCCCAGAGGCCACCTTCTCCCTGCATCCTGAATGATGCTTAGTCAGAAGCCTGTGTTGGAACATCCCTCGTTTACGGGGCGCTGGCCTACCTCCTGAGGACCTCAGCCACAGATGAGATCACACGCATGCACGTGCACACATGTACACACACACACCTACCTGCACAGCACGCTGTTGAGTGTTGGTTGCTAGAGTATCTGGCTGGCTGCTGTGTGCCTGGTTTCCTCACATCCTGCCTCAGCTTCACCACCCTGGCTTATGTGGAACACCTATCAGGGAGCAGAAAAGGGGTGCAGTACACTAAGTGAACCCAGATTCTGGATTCTTGGTGTCCACAGCCTAGCTGATACGAGATAGCCCATAGGACACCTGGTTTAGGTAGAAGGAGCCTCCTCAAAGGCAGTGCTGGGCACCCACGGGTGTGCTGGATACTGGAGTTTGAGAGGAGGGAGGTGCTGGGGCCAAAGGAGACACTAGAAAAGTGGTAGATGGGACAGGTAAGTGGCAGAGGTGAGGGGATAAGTTAGAATGTAAAAGGGCAGTAATTAGGGGTGAGGGAAAGGAGATAGGGGACCCTAGGAGGTAGAGTGGGACCATGTCGTGAGGCAGTTGAAGAGTTGAGGAAAGGTTTTTCTGGGCCCTACTGCTCCCCTCTGCTGCAGGTAAGTCAGAGCAGCTTTACCACAGCTTCAGGCCACGAGAGCCCCTTCACCCGCCCTGCTGCGCCATAGGCAGAGGCTTATAAAGAAATGGGTTCTGGGCCAGGTGTGGTGGCTCAAGCCTGTAATCCCAGCACTTTGGGAGGCCGAGGCGGGTGGATCACCTGAGGTTAGGAGTTCGAGATCAGCCTGGCCAACATGGTGAAACCCTGTCTACTAAAAATAAAAAAATTAGCTGGGCGTGGTGGTGGGCGCCTGTAATCCCAGCTACTCGGGAGGTTTAGGCAGGAGAATCGCTTGAACCCTGGAGGTGGAGGTGGAGGTTGCAGTGAGCCGAGATCGCGCCATTGCACTCCAACCTAGGTGACAAAGCTACACGCCATCTCAAAAAAAAAAAAGAAAAAGGGTTACAAAAGGTTCCCAGCTCCGGGGCATCAGCCTGAGTGCGCTTGAGCTGCTCCAAACCTGGCCCTTCCCCACTCCTCTAGCATCGCCACCCGCATGGCCCTGGAACTCCCGCGGCGGCGGGGGCGGGCCCGTGCCTGCTGTGCCCCGACTTCCCACACCAGCCGCGCCCACCGCAGGTGGGACTCAGGTTCGCCCTCTGGGCCAGGTCCTTCACGAGGAGGGAGCTACCCTTCGCCAGAAGTTTGTGAGAATGTGGCCGCCCTTTTCCTGCCCTCTGCCCCATGTGGGTGGGGGGCCTCGTGGCCCGGCCGGCGCCCCGTCCCCTTCTGCATGTCTGAGGCCACCGGCAACCGCCGCCCCACTCCAGATTTGCCCCCGCCTTGTTTTGAAAGCCCCTTATTTATAACTTTTATACTTTGTGCAGGTCGCGGCGCTTCCTGCCTCATCCTCGGCTGCATGGGGCGGGGGCGCTGTTTTTAACGTGCCCGTTTGTACTGATGTATGAACTTGTCAATAAACACAATTGTTTGTTAACCCTGGGATGCCGGCCAGTGGGGCAGGCCGAA